TTTTACAAAGGATTACAGATGAGCAGCCGAATAAACACGCACAGGTGAGTTGTGTGGGAAGGTCATGGAGCTTCCATGCCCTCTCCCGCATGCCACCCCCCAGGGACCTCAGATGTGTGGAAGCTTGTCAAATCTTGTTCAAGAGTTTTACCTTCCCAGAGGTCAGTAGGCGGGGCTGAAAGTTCCAACCCTCTATTCACTAGGTCTTTCTGGTGACTGACCCCATGCTGAGGCTAGGTAGGGCCCCCACATGGTCACCTCCTCAGCATAACTTCAGGTGTTATCAAACGGACTCATTATGAGATGATCACTTGGGAAATTTTTTGTTTGTTTGTTTGTTTGAGACGGAGTCTCGCTCTGTCACCCAGGCTGGAGTGCAGTGGCCCGATCTTGGCTCACTGCAAGCTCCACCTCCCCGGTTCACGCCATTCTCCTTCCTCAACCTCCAGCTGGGACTACAGGCGCCCGCCACCACGCCCAGCTAATTTTTTTGTGTGTGTGTTTTTAGTAGAGATGGGGTTTCACCGTGTTAGCCAGGATGGTCTTGATCTCCTGACCTTGTGATCCGCCTGCCTCGGCCTCCCAAAATGCTGGGATTACAGGCGTGAGCCACCATGCCCGACGATCACTTTGGAAATTCTAAGGGTTTTAGGAGTTCTGTGACACCAACCGGGAACAAGGACCAAATATACTGTATTTTATATTATACTACCACCCTCAATTAGAGCTTGGGGTGCTTGGGGGCAGAGCTCCTGCCATGCAGCACCTGGGAAGATGCTGAGCCCCCGGATGGTCAGCTGACTGTCACCATGGGATCTGGCTGGTGGCCAGAGCAGGTGCACAGACTGCAAACCCTGGTGGCCTCCGGGCAGCATGCATCGCTGCTCTGCAGAAGGGGCCTGGGTTAAAGAGCAGGTATCATGAGGCTCTGCCAGCTGGGGCTGAGGGAGGCGTGTGGGAGTGGAAGTGCCTGGAGCCCAGGGACAAAGTCCTGTAATAAATTACGTGGGCCCAGAGTGCTCCCAGTCATTTCCTCTTGGAGCCCTACCTCTTCTTCCTCTGTCCCTTACTCCCTGACACACCCGGAGTCCCAACATTGCCTCCTTTCCTGGCTCTTTCAGGGTGCCCAGGGTGGAGGGGAAGGGGAGTCAGCCAGACCCCCATCCTGACAAGGTAAGGGCGTGCCGGGGGCGTGTCTGCCAGCGGAGCTGACGTTCTGCTTTCTCTCTCCATACAGGCTTGTGGAACTGCTGACTCAGGATGTCGGGGTTCAGGCTGGTAAGAATTGTATGATTTGATCTAGGGGTTATGATCACACCACTGTCTTCTGTCTGCCCTCCAGGGTGACCACGTGTGGCTGGAGCCTCCCTCCACCCACAAGACCGGCGTGGCCATCGGGGGCATCATCAAAGAGGCAAAGCCAGGCAAAGTCTTGGTTGAAGATGACGAGGGCAAGGTCAGTGTTCTGGGGTTTCCTCTGGGCCCTGCCCCCTCAGGGGAGTCTGCACCCATTGTTCCAGGAACACTGGATCCGAGCAGAGGACTTTGGTGTCCTCAGTCCCATGCACCCCAACTCAGTCCAGGGTGTGGACGACATGATCCGCCTGGGGGACCTGAACGAGGCAGGCATGGTGCACAACCTCCTGATCCGCTACCAGCAGCACAAGATCTATGTGAGTCTCCCCAGCCCTGTGTCCACAGGGGACAGAGGGCACTGACCACCTGCTTCCTTCCCAGACATACACAGGCTCCATCCTGGTGGCCGTCAACCCGTTCCAGGTGCTGCCGCTCTACACCCTGGAGCAGGTACAGCTCTACTACAGCCGCCATATGGGCGAGCTGCCCCCGCATGTCTTTGCCATCGCCAACAACTGCTACTTCAGCATGAAGAGGAACAAGAGGGACCAGTGCTGCATCATCAGGTGAGGCAGAGGGGTCAGGCACCACCTCCAGGTGGCATCATGTCCCTGCACACCCTTTTTGCAGCGGCGAGTCTGGGGCTGGCAAGACGGAGACCACCAAGCTCATCCTGCAGTTCCTGGCCACCATCAGTGGCCAGCATTCGTGGATTGAGCAGCAGGTCCTGGAAGCCAACCCCATCCTGGAGGGTAAGCATCACTCTGGGACCCGCCCTTCTCCCTCCCATCATGGGCATCGCCCGCTTACCTTCAGCCTTTGGAAATGCCAAGACAATCCGCAACGACAACTCAAGCCGCTTTGGGAAGTACATTGACATCTACTTTAACCCCAGCGGGGTGATCGAGGGCGCGCGCATCGAGCAATTTCTCCTGGAGAAGTCCCGGGTCTGCCGGCAGGTGAGGCCTCCCCCTTCCCAGGTCGGGAGTTGAATCTGTCTGGAATGCCCTCCCTCCCTCCCAGGCTCCCGAGGAGCGGAACTACCATATCTTCTACTGCATGCTCATGGGGGTGAGTGCTGAGGACAAGCAGCTGCTGAGCCTGGGCACGCCCTCCGAGTACCACTACCTGACCATGGTGAGCTGCCCACCTGCCGCCTCCCAGTAGCCGGCCCCATTCACTGAGGCACCCTGTCCCTCAGGGGAACTGCACTTCCTGTGAGGGGCTCAACGACGCCAAGGACTACGCCCACATCCGCTCGGCCATGAAGATCCTCCAGTTCTCCGACTCCGAGAGCTGGGACGTCATCAAGCTGCTGGCTGCCATTCTCCACCTGGGGAATGTGGGGTTCATGGGTAATGCCGGTTCTGCCCCAACTGCACCCTTGTTCCAACTCAGCATTCCTGCTTCTCTCTCTAGCTTCGGTCTTCGAGAACCTGGACGCCTCAGACGTGATGGAGACGCCCGCCTTTCCCACCGTGATGAAGTTACTGGAGGTAGGGGTGCTGTGCCCACAGCTTCCATTTTGAGGTGCGACGCAGCCCCCACCTGCCTCCCCAGGTGCAGCACCAGGAGCTCCGGGACTGTCTGATCAAGCACACCATCCTCATCCGAGGGGAATTTGTCACCAGGTCCCTGAACATTGCCCAGGCTGCTGACCGGAGGGACGCCTTTGTCAAGGTACAGAGCTGAGAGAGCAGGGCTTACATGGCCCCAGGATTCTCCCACCCCCGTGTCTCTCCAGGGCATCTATGGGCACCTCTTCCTGTGGATTGTCAAGAAGATCAATGCCGCCATCTTCACACCACCAGCCCAGGACCCCAAAAATGTGCGGAGGGCCATCGGCCTCCTGGACATATTTGGCTTTGAAAATTTCGAGAACAATAGGTATGAAGATCTCAGATCCCAGCCCCACTGCTTCCACCCCTGGGCAGTGACCTTGCCTCCACAGCTTCGAGCAGCTCTGCATCAACTTCGCCAACGAGCACCTGCAGCAGTTCTTTGTGCAGCACGTGTTCACCATGGAGCAAGAGGAGTACCGCTCGGAGAACATCTCCTGGGACTATATCCACTACACCGACAATCGGCCCACCCTGGACCTGCTGGCCCTCAAGCCCATGAGCATCATCTCCCTCCTGGACGAAGAAAGCCGCTTCCCGCAGGTGTGTGTTCGGGCCTGCCGACCTTCTGGTGGCCTCAGCCCACAGGGTGTCTGGGTTCTTCCAGGGGACAGATCTCACCATGCTGCAAAAGCTGAACAGCGTCCATGCCAACAACAAGGCCTTCCTACAGCCCAAGAACATCCACGATGCCAGATTTGGCATTGCCCATTTTGCCGGCGAGGTGTACTACCAAGCAGAAGGTGGGTGCAGCTCTCCTCTCATGTCCCTTCCATGGGATGCTGGGTGGGCCCTGTGTCTCCACAGGCTTCCTGGAGAAGAACCGAGACGTGCTGAGCACAGATATCCTCACCCTGGTTTACTCCTCCAAAAACAAGTTTCTGAGGGAGATATTCAACTTGGAGTTAGCAGAGACCAAGCTGGGCCATGGGACCATCCGCCAGGCAAAGGCAGGAAACCATCTCTTCAAGGTGGGCTCCCAGGCACCCTCCTGGGTCTGTCAGACCCACTTGTGCTCTGTGCTTCCATTCACAGTCTGCAGACTCAAATAAACGGCCCTCCACCTTAGGAAGCCAGTTCAAACAGTCTCTGGACCAGCTGATGAAAATCCTGACCAACTGCCAGCCTTACTTCATCCGCTGCATCAAACCTAATGAGTACAAGAAGCCGCTGGTAATGACAGGAGGCTGGGGCACAGCAAAGGAGCGCTGGGTCAGCGCCCGGTGTCCGCCCACAGCTGTTCGACCGGGAGCTGTGCCTGCGGCAGCTGCGATACTCGGGCATGATGGAGACCGTGCACATCCGCAAGTCGGGCTTCCCCATCCGCTACACGTTCGAGGAGTTCTCGCAGAGGTTCGGCGTGTTGCTGCCCAACGCCATGCGGATGCAGGTCAGCGCCCCTCGGGGACGGTCACCTCTGGCCTCCCACCGATACCCCCGTTTGGTCTTGGCAGCTGCAAGGCAAGCTCCGCCAGATGACCCTGGGCATCACTGACGTGTGGCTGCGGACAGACAAAGACTGGAAAGCGGGGAAGACAAAAATTTTCCTGAGGGTGAGACCCCGAGGAACCAGCCAGCTGTCGGCGCAGCCCAGTGACGGCGTCTCTCCTGTTCCAGGATCATCAGGACACTCTGCTGGAGGTACAGAGAAGCCAGGTGCTAGACAGAGCGGCGCTCAGCATCCAGAAAGTCCTTCGGGGCTACAGATACAGGTGCCGGCCCCACCCCAAGGCCCACCCAGCCTTTACATGTGTGTGGCTTGCATTGCCCTTCTAGGAAGGAGTTCCTGAGGCAGAGGCGGGCAGCTGTGACCCTGCAGGCCTGGTGGAGAGGCTACTGCAACAGGAGGAATTTCAAGCTGGTGAGAGAGCTCTCTGGGGCGGCTGGGCCGCGCCCCTGATCTCACCTCTCTCTTGCCTCCGCAGATCCTCGTGGGCTTTGAGCGCCTGCAGGCTATTGCCCGGAGCCAGCCGCTGGCGAGGCAGTACCAGGCCATGCGGCAGAGGACAGTCCAGCTGCAGGCCCTGTGCAGGGGATACCTGGTGCGCCAGCAAGTCCAGGCCAAGAGGAGGGCAGTGGTGGTCATTCAGGCCCATGCCAGGGGCATGGCTGCCCGGCGCAACTTCCAGCAAAGGAAGGCCAATGTAGGTGGTCACCTGGCCTCTTGGGCAGGTGGCTGCTGGGCCCCTGGGTAACCTTCCTCCACGGGGTATGCAGGCGCCGCTGGTCATCCCGGCCGAGGGGCAGAAAAGCCAAGGCGCTCTCCCTGCCAAGAAGCGCAGATCCATCTACGACACCGTCACTGACACGGAGATGGTGGAGAAGGTGTTCGGCTTCCTCCCTGCCATGATTGGGGGCCAGGAGGGCCAGGCCTCGCCGCACTTTGAGGTAACACAAGCCTGGTGTCCACAATCCGCCCCTGCTGACCCGTGTTCTCCCTCAATGGCCGTAGGATCTGGAATCGAAGACCCAGAAGCTGCTTGAGGTTGACCTGGACACAGTCCCCATGGCGGAGGAGCCTGAGGAGGATGTGGATGGCCTGGCCGAGTACACCTTCCCCAAGTTTGCTGTGACTTACTTCCAGAAATCAGCCAGCCACACACACATCCGGCGGCCCCTCCGATACCCGTTGCTTTACCACGAAGATGACACTGACTGCTTGGTACCAGGGTTCACTGGCTTCTAGTGGATCAGTTCCCACTGGGCCTTCTGTCTTGTTTCCCCAGGCCGCCCTGGTCATATGGAACGTCATCCTGAGGTTCATGGGTGATCTCCCAGAGCCAGTGCTGTATGCCAGGAGCAGCCAGCAGGGCAGCTCAGTGATGCGGCAGATCCATGACACGCTGGGCAGGGAGCACGGTGCCCAGGTTCCACAGCACAGTAGATCTGCACAGGCAAGTGGGGGGCAGCAGCGGGCAGAGGAGGGCACCTTCCTGCGGGAACTGTCTCCCTCCACAGAGATCTGGCTGCAAGGACAAGGGGACCAAGGATATCTCCTCCATGAAGCTGAAGCGGTCCTCCCGGATCACAGGCCAGGTGAGCCCAGAGCACAGAATCTCTGCTCCCAGAGCTGTCCTGATGGCTGCCTTTGGGTTTCAAGGTGGCCAGCCAGCTGAACATTGGAGAGGAGGCATTGGAGCCTGATGGCCTTGGTGCAGACCGGCCCATGTCCAACCTGGAGAAGGTGCACTTCATCGTGGGCTACGCCATCCTGCGGCCCAGCCTCAGGTCAGTTCCCACTCCCATCCCGGCCCCATTCAAGCCTACTCTCCTAATGGTCTGTGTCTTTCAGGGATGAGATTTACTGCCAGATCTGCAAGCAGCTCTCGGAGAACTTCAAAACAAGCAGCCTGGCCCGGGGCTGGATCCTGCTCAGCCTCTGCCTCGGCTGCTTCCCACCCTCAGAGAGGTTCATGAAGGTGAGAGGGTTCATGAAGGGAGGGCGGGCAGGTCTTCCTCCCTTCTCCCCTCCTCACCCACCAGTATCTACTGAACTTCATCGGCCAAGGGCCGGCGACCTACGGCCCCTTCTGTGCCGAGCGCCTGAGACGCACCTATGCCAATGGGGTGCGTGCGGAGCCCCCCACCTGGCTGGAGCTGCAGGTAGGGGCTGGCAGGGGTGAGAGCGGGCAGGGAGGCCAGGGAACTGAATCTCATCTGTCCCCAGGCTGTCAAGTCCAAGAAGCACATCCCCATCCAAGTCATCTTGGCCACTGGAGAGAGCCTAACCGTCCCCGTGGACTCAGCCTCCACATCTCGGGAAATGTGCATGCACATCGCTCACAAGCAGGGCCTCAGCGACCACCTGGGCTTCTCCCTCCAGGTCGCCGTGTACGACAAGGTACCAGCCAGGCACCCTGCCCGTCAGCCGCCCGCTAACCCCTGCTCCCCGACTCTGGCCTCAGTTCTGGTCCCTGGGCAGCGGGCGCGACCACATGATGGATGCCATCGCCCGGTGTGAGCAGATGGCCCAGGAGAGGGGCGAGAGCCAGCGCCAGTCACCCTGGCGCATCTACTTCCGGAAGGAATTCTTCACCCCCTGGCACGACTCCCGGGAGGACCCTGTCAGCACCGAGCTTATTTACCGCCAAGTCCTCCGAGGAGTCTGGTCTGGCGAGTACAGCTTCGAGAAGGTGAGGGGCCTGAGAGCCAGGTCCACCCTAGGACTCGCCCCCGTGGGTGCCCTGGGCTGTGCAGGAGGAAGAGCTGGTTGAGCTGCTGGCCCGGCACTGCTACGTGCAGCTCGGCGCCTCAGCAGAGAGCAAGGCTGTCCAGGAGCTGCTGCCCAGCTGCATCCCCCACAAGCTGTACAGGACCAAGCCCCCAGACAGGTGGGCGAGCCTCGTCACTGCCGCCTGCGCCATGACGGAGGTGACATCCAGGATCCCCCCTCAGGCCCCATACACTCAGAAGCAAGTCACACCACTGGCCGTGCGAGAGCAGGTGGTGGACGCCGCCCGCCTGCAGTGGCCGCTGCTCTTCTCCCGGCTCTTCGAAGTCATCACACTCTCAGGTAATGGCATCTGACAGGGGGCAGGGAGCAGGTATGGGCTGGGCACCCAGGGGTCCCATGCAGCCTTCACACTGCCGTCTCTCCTGGCCAGGCCCCCGCCTGCCCAAGACGCAGCTGATCTTGGCTGTTAACTGGAAGGGGCTTTGCTTCCTGGACCAGCAGGAGAAGATGCTGCTGGAACTCTCTTTCCCAGAGGTCATGGGTCTGGCCACCAACAGGTGCGGGCCCTGAGGGAAGATCTCTTCTTACAGGGCTCCTGGTCACGCTGTCCTTCATCTCCAGGGAGGCCCAGGGCGGGCAGAGGCTGCTGCTCTCCACGATGCATGAGGAGTACGAGTTTGTGTCACCCAGCAGTGTGGCCATCGCTGAGCTGGTGGCCCTGTTCCTGGAGGGCCTGAAGGAGAGGTCCATTTTCGCCATGGCCCTGCAGGACAGGAAGGCCACAGGTGCCAGACTGGGTGGGGTGGGGTGGGGTGGGGCCCTCAGCAAATAGCCTCCCTGCCCTTACAGATGACACCACCCTCCTGGCCTTCAAGAAGGGGGACCTGTTGGTCCTCACAAAGAAGCAGGGGCTGCTGGCCTCTGAGAACTGGACCCTCGGCCAGAACGACAGGACAGGCAAGACGGGGCTGGTGCCCATGGCCTGCCTCTACACCATCCCCACGGTCACTAAGCCCTCGGCACAGCTGCTGGTAACTGGCACGCTCCCCTGTCCTCAGCCTGGCCTGGGCACCCACAGGCCTGTGCCCCCTTCAGAGCTTGCTTGCCATGTCACCAGAGAAGAGGAAGCTGGCGGCTCAGGAGGGGCAGTTCACAGAGCCACGTCCTGAGGAGCCACCCAAGGAAAAGCTGCACACCCTGGAGGAGTTCTCCTATGAGTTCTTCAGGTGCCCCCCAGCCCCGCTCCGCCTCATTGCACGGCAGGCCTCACACCAGCCTCTAACCTCACAGGGCTCCAGAGAAGGACATGGTGAGCATGGCCGTGCTGCCCCTGGCCCGTGCCCGTGGCCACCTGTGGGCCTATTCCTGCGAGCCGCTGCGACAGCCGCTGCTCAAGCGAGTCCACGCCAACGTCGACCTCTGGGACATCGCCTGCCAGATCTTTGTCGATATCCTTCCCCACCAGCCTGCCTGCACCTCGTGCCCCAGCACTGTGCTCCTTGACAGCCACACCCATCCTCCGGTACATGGGCGACTACCCTTCTCGGCAGGCCTGGCCCACCCTGGAGCTCACCGACCAGATCTTCACACTGGCCCTGCAGCACCCGGCCCTCCAGGACGAGGTCTACTGCCAGATCCTGAAGCAGCTGACGCACAACTCCAACAGGTCTGCTGGGGCGGCGGCCAGCCCACGCGGGCGCCTTTCCCGGCTGACAAGTGCTACCCTTCAGGCACAGCGAAGAGCGGGGCTGGCAGCTGCTGTGGCTGTGCACGGGCCTCTTCCCGCCCAGCAAGGGGCTGCTGCCCCATGCCCAGAAGTTTATAGACACTCGGAGGGGGAAGCTGCTGGCCCCCGACTGCAGCCGCCGAATCCAGAAGGTCCTGAGGTGAGCCCAGTGCCTCCAGCCCCCAGCATTGGGTGGCACCTGCAGCACACGCTGTCCCCCTCAGGACGGGGCCCCGGAAGCAGCCCCCGCACCAGGTGGAGGTGGAGGCCGCAGAGCAGAACGTCTCCCGCATCTGCCACAAGATCTACTTCCCCAATGACACCAGTGAGGTGAGGCCCTGCTCTGGTCTGCACGGCAAGTCCCCCGGGCCTCACCAGCTGCCTCTCTGTCCAGATGCTGGAGGTGGTTGCCAACACACGGGTGCGGGATGTGTGTGACAGCATTGCCACCAGGCTGCAGCTGGCCTCCTGGGAGGGCTGCAGCCTCTTCATCAAGATTTCAGACAAGGTGGGCCGGGCTGGGGCTGGGCAGACGGTGGGACCCAACTTCCCTGTACCTTCCCCTTCCCCAGGTCATCAGCCAGAAGGAGGGAGACTTCTTCTTTGATTCCTTGAGGGAGGTGTCTGACTGGGTGAAGAAGAACAAGCCCCAGAAAGAAGGTGAGGAGGCCTCTGTGGAGCTGGGGGAGGGCAGGCTTGGTGCCCACTGCTGGCCCTCGCCCAGGGGCCCCCGTGACGCTCCCCTACCAGGTGTACTTCATGCGGAAATTGTGGCTCAACATATCTCCAGGGAAGGATGTGAATGCAGACACCATACTCCATTACCACCAGGTACCGGGCAGGCTGCCCTGGTGGGCACTGGGGACCCAGCATGCCCAGTGTGTCCATCACCCAGGAGCTGCCCAAGTACCTGCGCGGATTCCACAAGTGTTCGCGGGAGGATGCCATCCACCTGGCGGGCCTCATCTACAAGGCCCAGTTCAACAACGACCGGTCCCAGCTGGCTAGTGTCCCCAAGATCCTGAGGGAACTGGTGCCTGAGAACCTCACACGCCTGATGTCCTCGGAGGAGTGGAAAAAGGTCCCTGGTCGGGCTGGGGAAGGGTTCTTGTGCCCAAGTCCTTACTGGCCCTCCTGTCCCCCAGAGCATCCTTCTAGCCTATGACAAGCATAAGGACAAGACAGTGGAGGAGGCCAAGGTGGCCTTCCTGAAGTGGATCTGCCGGTGGCCCACCTTCGGATCCGCCTTCTTCGAGGTGAAGGTAAACCTTGCCCCACGCCAGGGCCTCCTACCTGGACTATGACCGCCGTGTCCCTCCCTCCCAGCAAACCTCGGAGCCTTCCTACCCGGACGTCATCCTCATCGCCATCAACCGACATGGGGTTCTGCTCATCCACCCCAAGACCAAGGTAGCTGCTGGGCCTCCGGAGGGGCTGGGGGCGCGTCCGGCCCACCCACCCTCTCTGCCCCCAGGACCTGCTCACCACCTATCCCTTCACCAAGATCTCCAGCTGGAGCAGCGGCAGCACCTACTTCCACATGGCGCTGGGGAGCCTGGGCCGTGGCAGCCGCCTGCTGTGCGAGACCTCCCTGGTGAGCTCAGGTTCTTTCTCCCATCCAAGATGCATAGGACAGAGCTGCTGGAGACTGGGTTCCCCACCCTCACCCCTTTCAAGTGGCTCACTAAGAGGGCTCAGTCACAGGGCCCAGGCGGGGCCAGCAGATCTGGAGAGGGCCTGGGTGCATCCCCAGGACCAGCAGCCAAGGTGGCAAGGCCAGGCGGGACCCCCTGCGCCCTTGGCCCATTCCAAGGAGGGAGGGAGACCCAGCTCCAGCAGGGCAAGCAGAAATGACGGCCCCAATGGCAGGAGCCCGCCTTCCCTTTCTCCATGCCCTGCACTGCTGGTTGCTGAGGAAGAGAAGGTGGTCCCTGAGTCCAGGACCCCCACCTGCCCTCTGCACCCACAGCCTCTGACCCCCCCGTCCCCTGTCCAGGGCTATAAGATGGATGACCTGCTGACCTCATATGTGCAGCAGCTCCTGAGTGCCATGAACAAGCAGCGGGGCTCCAAGGCCCCAGCCCTGGCCAGCACCTAGCAGCGGATGCTGGCGTGTCTGCTCAGGCGCCCTTCCCGACCTCTAGCCTGGCGGCACCTTCCCAGGCCCTCTCAACCCAGGGCCTGTCCTTGGCGGGCAGCCTTCCATGCTGCCCCCCATACAAAGCCCACTCAGCCCCGCAGGCGGCCCCCTCTGTCCTGGGCGCTGCCCAGGGAGGCCAAAAGACGGGCCCAGAATGGGGTCGGGAGTCTCGGACCCCCAGGCTATTGGTGGATGACTGACTGACAGGACACCTCCCAACCCCACCCCACCCCACCAGAATGTTCAATAAAAACTCCTGGAGCAGGAGAAGTGTGTCTGTCTGAGGGAGCAGGGTGTGG